GAGCTGGAGCAGGCAGGACCTCCGAAGGCTCACTTCCTGCTGCCTAGAATGTGTGTCCCCCACTCCTTTCCTGCCAGCTCCTTTTCTTCCTTCGAGTTTCAGCTCCCATGTGTCCTCTTGGTCTTCAGAAAGTCTTCCCCATGCCCAGCTATTTTTTAATTTTTTTTATTTTTTGTAGAGATGGGGTCTCCCTATGTTGCCCAGGCTGACCTTGAACTGTTGAGCTCAAGCGATCCTCCCCTCCCGCCTCAGCCTTCCAAAATGCTGAGATTTCAGGTGGGAGCACCTAACCATTTCTTTTGTCTGTCCCCCTTCCCTAGAACATAAGCTCTAGGATGGCAGGGATTAGACTTGTCTCATGCTTTGCACGTTCCCCAAAGGCTAACACTGGGCCTGACACAGAAAAGGCTCAGTATGCGCTGAATGAATGTGTGAACGAATGACTGAATTAACGGAGATCTTGTCTGGTGAGGAGTCAAACATATAATCAATCACAATAGGATGTGTTAAATGCTGAGGTCCAGCTAAGCCCAAACTGCTATGGGAGCTTAGAAGGGCAGGTAAGTTCCCTCATCCTATGCCCTAGCCACCCCACTAAGGACCCAGGAGGAAAGAGGCACAGGATAGAGGCGAGTTACTCACCACACATCTCAGTGAGGGCCCCCAGGACCCCCAGAAGGAAGAGGAAGGCCCCAAGGTGCCTCATGGCAGCAGCAGGTGGGTGAGCAGTGAGCAAGAATCGGGAAAGACTCCTGGGGCTGGCCCTGCTGAGGCTCTCCTGACCACAGCTGGTCACCGCTCCGAGAGACGCAGCTTCCTGTCACTGATTAATCCTCCATGCCTGCAATGCACGGCTAAGTCTGCAGAGGGGTGGGGCGGGGGAAGGTCTGTGGTGGCGGGGAACATAAGGCCAAAGAACAGAGGAAGGAAGGGCAGAGCAGCCCTCCTGGAGGTAGGGAACAAAGGGAGGAGGAGGGCTAGTGGGACCATGTGAGACATCTTGAGGCCATTCACGTTCCTGCTTAAAGAGCCCGGGACCAGCGCAGAGGGCCTGATGCCTGATCTGTCAAGTCTGTCCGACCGTGCCTGTCTGCTGTCCCCCCAGCTGTTCCAGTGGTGGATTGGCAGGACCGGGTGCCTACCCGGTACTCCTTACCAAAGGAGCCCCTGGTAGTGCCCACCTAGCCCAGGACAAGGAGTGGAACGGGAGCTGCAGCTGCAGTGGTCACGTGAGCAGCATTGCTGGAGTCAGCTGTTTTTCCCAGTAACAACTATTATGATTCCTATTTCCAGGAAGGCAGCCTGGAGGAGGTGGCCATGGAGGATAGCCTTCGTTATCGTCAGCCTCTGGTGAGAAGCAGCAGCATCCTTCCAGAGAGTCACTTCTGATCCCCAAGGTAGTTAGGGTGTCGAAGTAAAGGAGGGAGACGAGGAAAAATGTCTTCCTTTTTTCTATTTTAGCCGCATAACCGCGAATGAACCAAAGAGAACCCGAAGCCGGTGGGAACTCAGCGCAGTCTCACCCTGCCCCTCGGGAACCGCTTCTCAGCAGCGGCAGCCGAAGTCTGACGACGCTTAGCAACCGTTACCTTGACAACGCAATCCTATCGCGCACCATGGAGTGCGGCGCCCCTCTGCATCCCAGAAGGCACCGCGCTGTCCCTAAGCCTTCCGCCCCTCTCCGTCCCAACATGCAACGAGGCTCACAGTCAATGAATCGTCATCAGGGTGATTACAGAAAAGCCTGTATATCCACGTTTGCTAATGGAGAATTGTTTTTTTCCTCTCCCAGTATGAACGAGGCTCGGCCACCAACTACATCACCCGGAACAAAGCCCGGAAGAAGCTCCAGCTGAGCTTGGCTGACTTTAGGTGAATATAGAGGGACCGTGGGAAGCCCGGGCAACTGACATAACAGATGGCCTCTGTCTTCCAGGCGGCTGTGCATTCTGAAGGGCATTTATCCCCATGAACCCAAACACAAGAAGAAGGTTAACAAGGGTTCTACAGCAGCCCGAACGTTTTACCTTATCAAAGACATCAGGTTTCTCCTCCACGAACCCATTGTCAACAAGTTCCGTGAATACAAGGTGAGGTCTGGGCTCTAGGGTCTGTCAGGTTCCAGCATTGAGGTGTTTTCTTTCTTTCTTCCAGGTGTTCGTCCGGAAGCTCCGGAAGGCTTATGGGAAGAGCGAGTGGAACACTGTAGAGCGTTTAAAGGACAATAAGCCCAACTACAAACTCGACCACATCATCAAGGAACGGTGAGCCGGGCTTTCCTCAGGACACTGCTGTTAGGCCCCATGTGCTGCCTCACTGGCCATGCAGGTATCCCACGTTCATCGATGCCCTGCGGGACCTGGACGATGCCCTCTCCATGTGCTTCCTGTTTTCCACCTTCCCGCGGACTGGCAAGTGCCACGTGCAGACCATTCAGCTGTGCCGCCGGCTCACTGTGGAGTTCATGCACTACATTATCGCTGCCCGTGCCCTGCGCAAGGTGAGCCTGGGACTGCCCGGCTGGCATCCCACTCTTCACCCAGATGTCTCCTCCTCTCCCCTAGGTCTTCCTGTCCATCAAAGGCATTTACTACCAGGCCGAGGTACTGGGGCAGCCCATCGTGTGGATCACTCCCTATGCCTTCTCCCATGACGTGAGTGTGCCTGTCGGGAGGGGACGGGCTTGCACACTGCTCATGCATCTCTTGTGTTCCCCAGCACCCGACAGACGTGGACTACAGGGTCATGGCCACCTTCACCGAGTTCTACACCACGCTGCTGGGCTTTGTCAACTTCCGCCTTTACCAGTTGCTCAACCTCCACTATCCCCCGAAGGTAGGACCCCAGCCCAGTGCCTTCTGCTCGCCCTCTGCCTCCTGACCTTCCCTTTGCCTACTAGCTCGAGGGTCAGGCCCAAGCAGAGGCAAAGGCCGGTGAGGGCACCTACGCGTTGGACTCCGAGAGTTGTATGGAGGTGAGAGGCTCCAGGAGCATCATCCGGCATCTCCCACTGCAAGCAGCCCCCTTCTCTCCTGTAGAAACTGGCAGCCCTCAGTGCCAGCCTGGCCCGCGTGGTGGTGCCTGCCACAGAGGAGGAGGCCGAGGTGGATGAGTTTCCCACCGATGGGGTGAGCACTGCACTGCCTTCTGGCAGGAGGGCGGTGGTGCGAGGCCTGGCCCCTTTCTCAACAGGAGATGTCAGCGCAGGAGGAAGACCGCAGGAAGGAGCTGGAGGCGCAGGAGAAGCACAAGAAGCTTTTTGAGGGCCTGAAGTTCTTCCTGAACCGAGAGGTGCCCCGTGAGGCCCTGGCCTTCATCATCAGGTAGGGAGGCTCAAGGGCCCGCTGACAGCATTTGTACCCGTGTGGGCTCTCCCTGTCCCTGTAGGAGTTTTGGTGGGGAAGTGTCCTGGGACAAATCTTTGTGCATTGGGGCCACCTATGACGTCACAGACTCCCGCATCACCCATCAGATTGTCGACCGGCCTGGGCAGCAGACCTCAGTCATTGGCAGGTAGGCCCTCAAGGGTCCTCGTCCGGATTTCTGTGACTCGTTTTTGCCTGCCACTCTGCGCCAGGTGCTACGTGCAGCCCCAGTGGGTGTTTGACTCAGTGAACGCCAGGCTCCTTCTCCCCGTGGCAGAGTACTTCTCTGGGGTGCAGCTGCCCCCACACCTTTCACCCTTTGTGACCGAGAAGGAAGGAGATTACGTTCCACCTGAGAAGCTGAAGCTGCTGGCTCTGCAGCGGGGAGAGGACCCAGGTGAGCGGGATGGGACTGGGCTGGCCTTGACCCAGGGCATTCAGAGGACATTGGCTTTCTCTAGGAAACCTGAATGAGTCAGAAGAGGAGGAGGAAGAGGACGACAACAACGAAGGTGATGGTGATGAAGAGGGAGAAAATGAGGAGGAGGAGGAAGATGCAGAGGCTGGTTCAGAAAAGGAGGAAGAGGCCCGGCTGGCAGCCCTGGAAGAGCAGAGGATGGAGGGGAAGGTAGGGGGAGCTGCAATGCGGGGCTTGGCCTGTGCCCCCATAAGCACCCTCCTTGTGTCCCCAGAAGCCCAGGGTGATGGCAGGCACCTTGAAGCTGGAGGATAAGCAGCGGCTGGCCCAGGAGGAGGAGAGTGAGGCCAAGCGCCTGGCCATTATGATGATGAAGAAGCGGGAGAAGTACCTGTACCAGAAGATCATGTTTGGCAAGAGGCGAAAAATCCGAGAGGTGAGTTCTTGCCACCCACTTGAGATCCAGGTCCTCAGCCTGACCTTCGCCTTCCCCCTCACAGGCCAACAAGCTGGCGGAGAAGCGGAAAGCCCACGATGAGGCGGTGAGGTCTGAGAAGAAGGCCAAGAAGGCAAGGCCGGAGTGAGTGCCTGCGGCCCCTCACAGGGCTGAGGCCAGCCCCTAGCAGCTGGATGTGGCAGAGGCAGGCCAGAGGACCTAAGTGTGATGGACCAGAGTCACTTCTCCTCCTCCTTTCTCCAGCCAGCCCTGACCCCTCATGCTCTCTGGCTGGGCCAGTGGGCAGCCCTCGCTTCCCTTGGATGGAGCTGCCCTGCTGGTGCCTGGTCAGAGAAGAGGCCTCTGTGCCCAGCCTGATTCTCTGCTCCCAGGAGCCAGTGACATGAGGTGCAGAGGCCCACCCAGCCCCCTACCTACTGCCCCCATTCATCCTGGCTTTCCACAGCCCCCTCCCACACAGTTGGACCCGTGATTCTCAGGGTGCTGTGATGGGGTGAGGGTAGGGGGAGCATTTGTTATTAAATGACTGGACTTTTGTGCCAATTGCATTTTGTGTCCATGAGCCTTCCTAGGGTTGGAG